TTGGGGGAGCACACTCCCCTACTCATCCCTCTCATCTCAAACTCACCTTCTACTGCACAGGAACACTGAGGATCACCAACCACCCGTGACCATGAGCTTGATCTTGCCAGGTTCGGTTAGTGGAATGCAACCACACATCAACAGTGTTAGAGCAAATATATATATATATATATATATATATATATATATATATATATATCTCCAACAATATTCCCTGAGAAGCGTTCAATGCCCTGTTCTTTTCAATATATGGGAAAACTAAAAACAACAAAATACCATCAGGTTTACAAGACTTCCCAAGATAGATGGTCACACATGTTTTCAGGGGATATATACAAATGATTTTGATCACTTGATACCTTGAAAAGAGCTATTTTGGGACGAGAATGATATTCGTAAGTGACAAGTATGAAACGAGTGTTCAGTGACATTAAAAAAGCAAACCGACCCACACATAGAGGAAGAGCTTTGGACGTAGGGATGTGAAACTGGTCTTAAGTGTAATGAAAAGCCAAGATGCTGCCCCAGTAAGAGAAAAGAAATCAACATAACAATGGGATGCAGCAAGAATACTGAGACAGGGTAGAAAATCTTTTTTAAAAGTGAATTATTCCTTCATTTTCAGTCGATACAGAAAAAACTGCAGAAGACCCAGAGGGATATCATAGCAGACTAAAAGTTTGCTATCTTTCACTTGTGGAAAAGCATTAAGATCATTTTACCTTAAAAAGAAGGTGAGGTGACTTGATGACTACCACTAAGAAAATATAACCTTCTGGAAAACTATCCCTACCTTGATGATTTTATACACACAAGAGATGAACAATGAGGAATATGCTTATATGTATTGAGAAAGAGGTGGGCCTGTAGCATTGTCACAAGGGTGCACAAATACTGAGAGTGACTGCTGAAGAAATGGTCCCCATCAGTGACCCTCAGGTGAGACCAGGGGGCCTAGTGTTTCAGCACAGCCTGGGCAATTGGAATGCAGGGTTTCTAAGATTCCATGACACCCCCACCTTCTAATTCTGTTATTGCAACTGCAGACCGTTACCTGGTACGCTGGCTGCTACCTCCCTCACTCTTGTCAGAGTCGGAGCTACAGGCAGTGCCTTCAGCTCTGAGCTCAGGCATCCCGGTCCCTGTTTTTGCGGTTAAGGACTCTAAAGTGTTGTGTCGTGTTCATCAACTTTTTCTCAACCGTAAGTTAACAATTCCAGTAATTGTCATCTCTACCCATCATGTGTCTGGGTTTCTTCTCCCCAGTCCCTGGCTCTACCTCTTCTGCCACAAACGTCAGCATGGTGGTATCTGCCGACCCTTTGTCCAGCGAGAGGGCAGAGATGAACATCCTAGAAATCAACCAGGAATTGCGCTCGCAGCTGGCAGAGAGCAATCAGCAGTTCCGAGACCTCAAAGAGAAATTCCTTATAACTCAAGCTACTGCCTACTCCCTGGCCAACCAGCTGAAGAAATACAGTAAGTTCTATAGATTCACAATGATGAACGTGCCACTGAGGCAGGCGTGTCTGTCTTTTCTCAGAGTGTGAAGAGTACAAAGACATCATAGACTCTGTGCTGAGGGATGAACTGCAGTCCATGGAGAAGCTGGCAGAGAAGCTCAGGCAAGCTGAGGAGCTCAGGTGAGCGGGCCCCATTGGGGGCAGGCAGATGGATTATTAAATGTTCTCTACTATCTCACCTTAGGCAGTATAAAGCCCTGGTTCACTCTCAGGCAAAAGAGCTGACCCAGTTACGGGAGAAGTTACGGGAAGGGAGAGATGCCTCCCGCTGGCTGAACAAGCATCTGAAAACCCTCCTCACTCCTGATGACCCTGACAAGTCCCAGGGTCAGGACCTCCGAGAGCAGCTGGCTGAGGGGCACAGGCTGGCAGAGCACCTTGTTCACAAGCTGAGCCCAGGTAAGGTGGCCATGGGCCCTGATGACACACAGAAATATTTCAATGGACACATCTGTATTTGCAGAAAATGATGAAGATGAAGATGAGGATGAAGACGACAAAGACGAGGAGGTTGAGAAAGTACAGGAATCACCTGCCCCCAGGTAACATTGAATAATCAGGAGCGGGTAATGGGTTCTGTCATCTCTATCCCACTGGGCTCATCAGGGAGGTGCAGAAGACTGAAGAAAAGGAAGTCCCTCAGGACTCACTGGAGGAATGTGCTGTCACTTGTTCAAATAGTCACAACCCTTCTAACTCCAACCAGCCTCACAGGAGCACCAAAATCACATTTAAGGAACACGAAGTTGACTCTGCTCTGGTTGTAGAGAGTGAACACCCTCATGATGAAGAGGAGGAAGCTCTAAACATTCCCCCAGGTAGCCTCTCTATTCTTTGTCCCTCCTAGCTCACTGTGACCTGCTCTTCTGAATTTGTTTACAGAAAATCAAAATGACCATGAGGAGGAGGAGGGGAAAGCGCCAGTGCCCCCCAGGTAACTGTGGATTTGTGGGCTGTTAGTTCAATTTGCCAGAGAAATGTGTTTTGTCTCATTCTAGACACCATGACAAGTCCAACTCTTACCGGCATCGTGAAGTCTCTTTCTTGGCATTGGATGAACAGAAAGTTTGCTCCGCTCAGGATGTTGCCAGGGATTACTCCAATCCCAAATGGGATGAAACCTCACTTGGCTTCCTCGGTAGGCTCCCTATTGTTTGTACCCCAGATTTGACCTGGCTGGTCTTCTCTTAATTTATTTACAGAAAAGCAAAATGATCTTGAAGAGGTGAAAGGACAAGAAACAGTTGCTCCCAGGTAATTGAGAAAAATCAGGGGCTGTCTATTCATGGATTAATCTTTAGTCCTTCTTACCCTACAGGCTCAGCAGGGGACCGCTGAGAGTGGACAAGCATGAAATCCCCCAGGAGTCACTGGATGGATGTTGCTTGACTCCTTCCATCCTTCCTGACCTGACTCCCTCCTACCACCCTTATTGGAGCACTTTGTACTCTTTTGAAGACAAGCAAGTCAGCTTGGCTCTTGTAGACAGTGAGTACTCCATTGTGAACATGATAAATCTCATCTGTCTGTCCCTTTGTGAATTTATTTACAGAAATTAAAAAGGATCAAGAGGAGATAGAAGACCAAAGCCCACCATGCCCCAGGTAACTCTGAGGAATCCTGAACAGTTAATTCACTGGTGTTTATCTTCTGTCTTCTTTACCCCAGGCTCAGCCAGGAGCTGCCAGAGGTGAAGGAGCAGGAAGTCCCAGAGGACTCTGTGAATGAAGTTTACTTGACTCCCTCAGTTCACCATGACGTGTCTGACTGCCACCAGCCTTATAGCAGCACCTTGTCCTCATTGGAGGATCAGCTTGCCTGCTCTGCTCTGGATGTAGCCTGTGAGTACTTCACCCTGGAGATCACAAAGCTCATTGTTCCTACTGAAGCCCCTTCTCCTTTCAGCCCCCACCGAGGCGGCCTGTCCCCAAGGGACTTGGAGTGGAGACTTGAGCCACCACCAGTCAGAGGTGCAAGTTTCACAGGCACAGCTGGAACCAAGCACCCTGGTGCCCAGTTGTCTGCGACTACAGCTGGATCAAGGGTTCCACTGTGGGAACGGCTTGGCCCAGCGGGGCCTTTCCTCCACCACCTGCAGCTTCTCAGCCAATGCTGATTCTGGGAACCAATGGCCCTTCCAAGGTAGGGAAGGAAACGGCGTCATGAAGCTCTAAGCGGATCCCATTGGCTGTGGTTTTCTTTTCAGAGCTGGTTTTAGAGCCCTCTCTGGGGATGAAGAACCCTCCCCAGCTGGAAGATGATGCACTTGAAGGCTCAGCAAGCAACACACAAGGGCGTCAAGTCACTGGCCGGATTCGTGCCTCCCTTGTCCTGATACTGAAGACCATCAGAAGAAGACTCCCGTTCAGCAAGTGGAGACTGGCATTCAGATTCGCTGGCCCGCATGCTGAGAGTGCAGAGGTAATCACATCTATGGCTGATAGCTGCACTCACATTTGATTTTTTTTCTCTCTCTCCCCTACAGATACCAAATACTGCTGAAAGGATGCAAAGGATGATAGGATGAAAGAATGTCACAAAAAGCAGCTTTTCCACTTGATAAAAACAACTAAAACAGCAAAGCAAGTTTAAGTCCAAACACAATATTGCAGGGGTCCTTCACTGAGGATTGAATTTCAGACACAGAATACTCTTGATGACTTCAAGCCACTATGCTCCTTTGATTTGAGAAGCCACATTCCATCCCCCTCCAATTGTGATCAATACCTAGGGAGACCAATGCCCAGATGGACAAATAGCATTGACTGGCATTAGCCCTGTTTCTCAATTCCCATCATGTAGAGAACAGGAGTCCGCAGCTGCTGGCAGGAGACAGCATGTCAGCCGGGACTCTGCCAGGGCAGAGTATGAGCAATGCCATGTTCTTGCTGAAAACGTTTAGCCTGAGTTTCATAGGAGGTAACCCTCAGATAACTGCAGAATGTAGAACATTGAACAGGACAACTGACATGTCTCCTTCAAACAGTCCATGTCACCACCAAGAAAACAACAAAAAGGAGAAGAGACATTTTGAGTTCAAAAAGAGTAAAAAGCCTATGCAGCTTATGCTTTTTTAGTCATTTTGAACCCAAAACATCTCCTTATCTTTTTGTTGTTGTCATCAATGGTGGTGACATGGACTTGTTTGTGGAGGACGGGTCAGCTCTCTGGCTCAATGGTCTACATTCTGAAGTTATCTGAAAATGTCGTCATGATTAAATTCAGCCTAAACATTTTACCAGGAACTCTGCAGAGTCCATGCTGTGAGCTTCCTACCTCAGCCCATCTGCAGGCAGAGAAGGCCCAGTGTGTCCATCCCCAGTGCGGTGATACTAGGATGTTCACTTGGTCAAGGAGGGGTCTAGGAGCTCTGTCCCTTGTAAAGACACCTTATTTATAATTAAATTGGAAAGTGGTTTGAAATAGTATAAATATCCTGTATTCTAACAATCTTCTTCTGAGTATTTTATCATCAATTAATCACCCCTGCCTGTGTCAGTTATTATATTTATGTTTTTACATTGGAAATTGTCTTCTCAAAATTTTACTATGTACTTGTTTTTGCTGGCATTCTGTCGTAAAAAGGAACATTCCCTGCCCAAAGTTTGACTTTCATCCAAAATTAATTTTAGTCCATTAAAGTTAAAATGTTAAAGTTTTAAATC